TGTGTGTATAAGTATGCATCTATGCATGCTAATATTCCTTCCTTCTGGAATATTTGGCCCCATGTGATGTGTTTGTAACAGGGGCTGCAACACTTCCTCTCATCCTGTTTCACACAGCCCAGCCCTTGGCACTGTGACATTGCCACAGCTCCCGTCAAGAAGAGGAGGTCCTGGGATCTGGATTTGGACTGACCCCATAACTGGCTTGGAGCACTACAAGGAAGCGAAAGTGGCGATGGACCCATTCTGAGGTGGTACAGCCAGCAGCTGTCCAAACATGTCGGTGAGGCTGTAGTGTGCCGATCTACTCCAGCTGACTGCGGCTTCATCAGTGACCCCAGGAGAGACCAGCCAAGAATCAAGCATCCCAGCGCAGCTTCACCTGTCAACCCAGAAAATGAGATGACTCCATTTTAACCCACCAACTCTTAGGGTGATTGGTTACACAACAAGTAATAACACATGGCTAGAAAAAAATGGACTAGAAATATCTCTGCATAATACTCTATATTTACACTCAACAATATAGCCCTTGAGTAAACGTTGGAAGGGAATTCAGCTGGTCATTTATTGCTCCTGCAGAGAGGAAGTGTGGGAAATAATTCAGCCGGGATCCTGGCCCTGGTAAAAGGCAAGGCACCATGCGAGGCACTGCATTCACAGTGAACCAGACGTGAGAGCCAAACAGACGTTTCCCATTTGTGCACACATACAAAGTGCTTCGCCCAGTGCCTTGTGGGGTGCCCCCACTTCTCTTCAGTGCTCCACGTCTGTTTGTAACTCACTGTAGCTCTCACTACCTGGTGGTGTGCCGACAACAATGGTAGACCAGCTGGACAAGCCCCAGAGTGGGGAGCAGAGGGAACACTTCATCTGCTTCAAGCCCTTCTGCAGGCTCCAGGCACAAACTGATGAAGGACAGAATTCTTTTGTCCTGCTGGAGCCAGAGGGTGTGGACACCAGAGGAGCCGTCCCTGGGCATCACATTGGCTCTTGCCCAAGAAAGGTGAGTCCTCGTTTGTTCAGCCTTTGCCAAGAACTCTATACCCCAGGCAGGCCCACGGTGTCTCATTGATGAGCTCAGTGGGACCAAGGTGTGAGTGTTTCACAGGACAGAAGTTAAATATGGAATACATTTCCTGCCTGGACTCTCAGCTGAAACACCTCTCCAGTATCTGCTGATGTCTTTAATGCCAGGCCTGGTGCCAGAGCATCCCCGGGCGCTCGGAGGAAAGGGACACGCCTCGCTCCACAGCTCTGGAATGGGGCATTGGTCCTGGGGTCAGGATTTTCCTCCTGTTCTATGTGAAAAGCCTCTTCCCCTGTTAGTCATCATTTCCCCACTGTGGCTGAGCCCTGTCCCTTGGTCTTGGCAAGTCTAAGCTCCTGTGGAGGCTGAGATTCCTGCAGGTGTCCTGACCCAGAAATGAACATCCAGCTTCTTTTAGAAGGCAGTGTTCTAGAAATGTGGAGGCCACCTTCCCATCTGTACGCATGCACACACCCACACTCATGGGGGCACACACACATACACATGCACACATACACTCACATGGACACAGATAGATGCATGCACACCGACATGTAGATACATGCACACACACAGACACACATGCATGCACACACGTGCTCACAGGGACAGGCACAGTCACATGCAGGCACACGCAGACACATGGACACACATATAGATTCATGCACACACACACAAGATACATGCATGCACACACAGACATGTGGACACAGATACAGACACATGTGCACACAGACACATGGACACAGACACATAGATACATGCACACACAGACACATGCACACAGACACATACGTGCATGGACACACAGACACATGGACACATAGACACAGATACATGCACACACACGTACACATGCATGCACACACATGCTCACAGGGACAGGCACAGACACAGGCACACACCACAGTCACATGACCACACACAGACACATACATGAATGCACACACACATGCTTAAACAGACATACATTCACCACACACACTTATATGGACACAGAAATGCACACACAGGCACACTTATAACCTGAACAGTAACCTCCCACCTCTGTGAATGTCACTGCGGCATGGAGGGAGGAGGGAGTTGCCACTGGGGAGCCAGGGGCCTCCAGCCAAAGGACAGTGTGCGGTTCAGGGACAGACTCGAGCAGCAAGTCAAGAACCAGAAGTTCTGATCACAGCCACTGGAGTGCGTTAAGAAGCCCTGTGGGCTGTTTTGTGTCATCACCAAGCAGGCCTGGCCGCTGGTGCTGCAGTGCATAGGAGCCCCAGATTCATCTGGTGAGGGTGAGGGTGCCATCTGTGTGTGGCCCCCGAGCTGAATCCACCACATCTGCTCCCACAAATAACAGAAGAGAGAGGCAGGGGAGTATGCAGCCAGGGACAGGGGCCAGAGAGGCACCCTCCAGGATACCTTTGGGGCCCTGCACCCTTTCCTGTTCCATCCACATGCTGTGGGCAGTGACAGGGGCAGGGCAGAAGGCCCAGCGGAGTGCCTCTGCGGGTCTGGTTTGTCATGGAGGGATCAGTGTGTTTCCATGCCTGAATGAGGAACACGCAGATCACAGTTCCCAGAGTACTTTATGTAAAGCTCGTCTTTGCGGCTTCTTGATTTTTATTTATAGAGAGCTATTTCACCTAAAATAGCAGTTATGCCTTGCCTATGAGCCCATGAGGATGGGATTTGCTCTTGGCAGTTTGGAAATGAGGAGAGGCCTAGAGGAGGGGAAACCAAGTCACAGTCCTCATGGGAAAGGTGGTTTGGGGCTGGAGTGGGCAGTGGAAGGGGCTAGGCATAAAGAAGGTTGTATCTGGGGCTCTGCTGCCAATGTGCCCGGGCTTGGACCCTGGCTCGCCCCTAGCCCTTGGGAGATCATTCAACCTCTCTGTGCCTCGGTTTCCTTATGAATGAAGCGAGCACGCCAGTTACCCCTCCATGGTGTCGTCGGGGCAATTACCTGGATGAGAGATGTGCAGTGCTCAGCAGGATTGTCACGAAGCAGGGGCCGGCATGACAGCTGTGGCTAGGACTCCTTATGTGGGGCCTCAGCCAAGGCTAGCACCAGGGAATGGGCTGATCGGGGCCCTTCATATGGCAGGTGAAGCTCTGCTAGGAACCTGGAAGCGCCAGGCTCCAGGGCAGCACAGAGGAGGGCAGGCAGATGTCAATCAGCAAGCCAAGCCCCACAGTCTGGAAATTTGCACCAGTGTGAGTGGAGGTGGAGCCAGGGAGGAAGTAAATCCCAGAGGAGAAGGCCTGGGCCAACATTTTAGAGCCCAGCGGCAGTACTGAGCCCACTTAGGGAGGTGCCATGGAGTCGTGGCCCCTGGAGCTCCTCGTGCGTCTGGTTGCTGTGGCAGGTAAGGGTCGGCCTTTGAGGTCCAGGGTCAGGAAAGGACAGGCGCCATGGCGTGCAATAACCCTTATGGGATTGATAGTAAAACATACAGAAAATATGTTTCAATAGCAAGCACCACTGCCTCAGTCCTTAAGATGCTAACCAGTTGGCTCCAATGAGTGTGAGGTCAGCCGCGATCCATTTTGGGAATTCTTTGAAGGCACAAGTGGTGACTCGTGGAATACTTAATAAAACAAAGTAAGGGTTGCCCCTGGAGAACAGAGGTCTGTACAGGCTGGGAGAGCAGCCAGGAGAGGACAGGATGCTCAAGTCTTTTTGCAGGGCCAGTCATGTCCGAACAACGCCAATTCACTTGCCGTAGGTTGACAGGTGCAGAAGATGAAAGAGTGGCGAGCCTCAGATGCTATTGCCTTGATGTTATTAGCTCCTGATTCTGACAGCGCAGGGCCTGGCCCAGGGCACAGCTGCGCACAGGGTGAGCAGCATGCCCTGCTGCAGGAGGGATTTGCCTTGTCACCATCCCCATAGCAGACCCAGGACAAGGTCCGTCACGTTCCTGATGCCAGGGGATGTGACATGTACCTCCCTCAGTGGCTTCCAGGTGCAGACCCAACACTGACACTGACCTTACAGTCAAATGGCAAAGTAGAAAATCCAACTGTAACACCAGCAAAGGACACTAGCTTGACAGCACTTTGGAGTATCTGGAGGAAATTAAAAGTATGGTTATGCTTGAAGACATTTCACTAAGTCATAAGTCTCTGGGCTCCTGGGCACATCAAGATTTGTGTCATGCACTTTCTGGGAAGAAAACAAAATGGAAAATGAGGACCTTCCATCAGGAAGCTGATCGTTTCCTTCAATGCAAGTACTCTTTGGAAACAAAAGCAAAACAAAACAAAAACCATAAAAAATACAAGAACAAGAAATGCTGAAGACAGGTGGAAAGAATGAAAATAGGACTGAAGCAGGCCTGTGCCCTAGGCAGAGCCAGGCACACGCCTGCTGAGAGGACCCCACTAACAGGTGACCCAGGCAAGAGGCCCCCGGCCGGCTCCGTGTGAACAGATCCTCCCATCTTGTCGCGTCCGTGTCCACAGTGAAACTCCAGGCACCGCAGGGACGCTGGGGAGAGCCTTCTCTCCACACCCCCTTGGAATGTGCCCCCCACTTTTCGCTGTTCTGGTGGGCTTTTGGTTTCTTGTCAGGGTTGGGGCTCTGCCAAGTAGCCACAGTGAACACAGAAAGCAGCCCTTGAGCCTGGCCTTCAGCGAGAGTTGCTAAGGGGTGGCTAGGAGATGAGGAGGGTAGGCTCGGCCCCGCCGCCTCTGCTGTCTGGTTCGAGATCAGCTGCTGGCCACCACAGGGGACATGTGCATTGTCATCTATCTTGGGAAAGACTTTGGTAAACATCCAAGTTTCAAAGGAAAAACAAAACCTCACGGTGGCTCCCCTGCAGGATAAAGGACAGCACTGCCTTCTCTTTTCTTCAGAGGCTGGCTTGAGCCAGGTTTGCATAATCCCCCACCTAGCCCTGAGGTGGGGAGAGAGTGTAAGAAGAGCAGCTTCAGGTGGGGTCCTTAGATCCTTAGTGCAGTCCCCACAACCGCCCCCTCCACCCCTCCTTCCCCCGCTACATTGCTGGAGTGTGAGGGGCCTATAAGGCCAAAGGGCTGCCCAGGGGAGGGGCCCAGCACCCAGCTTACCACCTGCACGCCCATCCCCCTTTCTCCATCTTCCTTCCCCTTTGCCTTGCCTCTCCCTGCATCCAGCCAAAGTCCAACTCTGCCCTTCAACCTGAAAGCCAAATCCTCTAAGCAAAAGAACTGACACATTTTGGAAAGTGGCAGGAATTCAAGGTGCTGATGCACGTGATGCTGGGCATGGCTTTGTGTGAGATTGAAGCATTGGTGGTGATGATCCTGTTGTGCTAATTTCACTAATGACTGGAGAAGAGAAAATCTACAAGGCTTCAGGCAGGTAAGGGATATTGAAATTCAAGGCCATCAAAATCTTGTCTCATCTCTGTTTTCTCCTCCTCCAGGAGAAATGGCTTCCCTGAGGCAAGTGTAACCTACATTCCCAGCCCACCAGCCTGACGCCCAGCCAGGGAGAGAGTACCATGGATGGCATCATTGAACAGAAGAGCATGCTGGTGCACAGTAAAATCAGTGATGCTGGCAAGAGGAATGGTTTAATTAACACCAGAAACTTGATGGCCGAGAGCAGAGATGGTCTGGTGTCTGTTTACCCAGCGCCCCAGTACCAGAGCCACCGGGTGGGGGCCAGCACAGTGCCGGCCAGCCTGGACAGCAGCAGGAGTGAGCCGATGCAGCAGCTGCTGGACCCCAACACCCTGCAGCAGTCAGTGGAGTCCCGCTACCGGCCCAACATCATCCTCTATTCAGAGGGCGTGCTGCGCTCCTGGGGGGACGGTGTGGCCGCCGACTGCTGCGAGACCACCTTCATCGAGGACCGGTCGCCCACCAAAGACAGCCTCGAGTACCCGGATGGGAAGTTCATTGACCTCTCAGCTGATGACATAAAAATCCACACCCTGTCCTACGATGTGGAGGAGGAGGAGGAGTTCCAGGAGCTGGAGGTCACAGGATGTGTTTGTCAGAGGCCCTCTAATCCTGTCCTGTCCTGCTGGTTCTCTCTTGCAGAGCGACTACTCAAGCGACACAGAGAGTGAGGACAATTTCCTCATGATGCCCCCGCGGGACCACCTGGGCCTCAGTGTCTTCTCCATGCTCTGCTGCTTCTGGCCTCTGGGCATCGCAGCCTTCTACTTGTCCCATGAGGTAAGGCCTCCTTGGTCTGTCGCACGTGGTGTAATGACTTCCTTTTTCTTCTCCAACTCTGCAGACCAACAAAGCCGTGGCCAAGGGGGACTTGCACCAGGCCAGCACCAGCTCCCGGCGGGCCCTATTCCTGGCAGTGCTGTCCATCACCATTGGGACTGGCGTCTATGTGGGCGTGGCCGTGGCCCTCATCGCCTACCTCTCCAAGAACAACCACCTGTGAGCTTCCTGCGAATGGAGGGGGAGCACCCGGGGCCAGGTCTGTGTGGACGTGGAGGAAGCAGGCATACCGCATGATGCTGTACAGTACAAATGATTGCCAAATGATGCCACGAAGCCCTGGGATTTCCTACCCATGGATTTATTTTGTTTTTATCCTTTAATTTCATGTTCACAGCACTGTGTAGAGCACCAGACAGACGGGCACTGCTAATCCTTCCAAAGGAAAGCTCCAAAGATCCCAGCCCGCAAGGCTGTCTCTGGATGGATTCTGGTGGATGAATGGCAACGCGGCTCTCTGCAGCCTGCCAGTGCCCAGAGTGCCACCGCATTAGCAATATACAAACAGTCCAAAAAAGTGTTTATTTTTTATGGAATACGGTGCAATAGGCAGAGGACAAGGGACACATCACTCTTCTGTCTGTGGCCCTGCTGGAGTCCTTTGTGCCCCCCGGAGTCCACACGCCTTCCCTGCAAGACGAGAATGGGGCTGGGAAGAAAGAGGCAACACCACGGCTGGCAGGAGCCCCGCTGCACTGCTCTGCAGACCCATTGGCCTGACCCTGAGAAGCAGAGCCAGCAAAGCCCGGGACCTGCCCCTCTTTCTTTCCCTTCACACCACCCCAGCCTCAGGATGTCAAGCCACCTCCGGAACGTGTCTACACTCCACAGCTACCCCGCAGCAATACGCACTCTTGGGACCTCGCTGATCTAGGATGGGGAGGCAGGCCACCGCCCCTCCCAAGACTCCTCAAGAAAGAGCCCCGCGGTTGCTCCGGAAACTCGAGGCACTGCAGCTATGGGCACTGCCTCAGCCTAAAGACACAGGGGCGCCTCCCAATCACCGCGCTGGCGGATGCTCACCCCGTCATAAGCAGAAACTAGTGATCCTGGAAATGAGATGGGCCTTACTCTGTCGACTAAATGAATAGCTATTTTCTTGTCATTTTTTAAAGTGCAACTCTTGCTTCATGCTGCTTAAGTTACCAGATGAATGCTGAGAAATAAGTAATCACAGACATTTTAATACCATTTCATTGCTGTTTTACGAGTGTTCATTACTTAACAAAAAATTATCTTTTAGCTTTTTCGCTTAAGACTTTTCTTTCTGATGAATAGCTGTCGTTGGGTTTCATTTATACTTTCCC